CAGAAATAATGAAAAGGTTTGAAATATTGCAAAAATTACCAAATGTGACACAAAGTATACGCTGCTGGAAAAATGGCACCAAGCAACTTCTTTCAGGCGGATTTGCCAAAAACCTTCCATTTGTAAAAAGGCAGTATCTACTCGCAGCAGCAAGTGAAGTGCAATAATGAAGTATGCCTGTAGTGATGGCACATGGTATCCTTCAGAAGTTTTAAAAGGTGAATAGTTTTGTTTCGTTTTTCCTAGACGGAGTCTTGCTCTGTTACGCAGGCTGGAGTGCAGTGGTGTGATCTCAGCTCACTGCAACCTCCACCTCCTGGGTTCAAGTGATTCTCCTGTCTCAGCCTCCGAGTAGCTGGGATTACAGGCGTGTGCCACCACACTCGGCTAATTTTTGTATTTTTAGTACAGACGGGGTTTCAGCATGTTGGCCAGGCTGCTCTCCAACTCCTGACCTCATGATCCACCTGCCTCAGTCTCCCAAAGTGCTGGGATACAGGCGTGAGCCACCGCACCCGGCCTAAAAGGTGAATAGCTAAGTTTCTAACGCAGAGCACACTGAAACACAACGTCTATAACTTTGCTAGTTCTACCACTACAAAAATCCATTTTGCCAAACTGAAAGCAAGCTCTAGAGCCCAGGAACGGAGAAAAATTAAACGTAAGGAGTATTTCCTTCCCTGTCTAACATATATTTGCATCCTGAACCACACAGATTCCCCTCGTGGCACAGTCTTCGCCCCTTAACAGAGAGTAGCTAGTACCACCCATACTCGCTGAGAAACTGGAAACGAGGGAGGGTCGAAGTTAAACCCTTTTTAGTGGCGGTGCATGCGCCCCACATGGTCTTCCCGGCTTGGGAAAGGAATGAGAAGCTTTCATGATTCTCTCGCGAGAAGGGAAGTCTTCATGCCACGTCAGAGACTAGAGATCCTGGCGCCGAGCGACAGGTGCCGGAACAAACAGGCGATGAGAAATCGCGGACGCGGAACCATTTCTTGGGCAGGACTTCCGGCGGAAAAGCGGGCTGTCTCGGAAACTCAGAGCCGGGTTCCTCCCGGGTTTCTGCCGGGTTTCTCCCTGCGGCTCCTGGGTTGTTGAGACTCTTGTGAAGATGGCTTGCGCTGCCGCGCGGTCCCCGGCCGACCAGGACAGGTGGGTTCTGAGGCGGTGGGTCCTCCGAAAGGAGTGATACCACTTATGCTATTGTCTATGGCAGGTTTATTTGTATCTATCCTGCTTATTTAAATAATAAGAAGACCATCGCAGAGGGAAGGCGAATCCCCATAAGTAAGGTAAGCAAGATGGCTGGCACCTTGATCCTCGATATATTTAGTGTTTATGTTTTTAACTGTTCAGGCTGTTGAAAATCCTACAGCTACAGAGATTCAAGATGTATGTTCAGCAGTTGGACTTAACGTATTTCTTGAGGTATGACGTGGTTCTTCACTATTTTCCATACTGTCCTGTTTTTCTTTTGTTTCGTTTATGTTAGAAAAATAAAATGTACTCTAGAGAATGGAATCGTGATGTCCAATACAGAGGCAGAGTCCGGGTCCAGCTCAAACAGGAAGATGGGAGCCTCTGCCTTGTACAGTTCCCATCACGTAAGCTTGTTTAAATGAATCAGTGGGGCTCACTATGAACAAAATCTTCCATATATTCCCATAGGTTAAGAATGTCTGAGGGGTCAGGCGGTGCTGGCAAGATGGCTGCACTTGAGAAGATGACGTTTCCCAAGAAGATGACATTTCCAGAGAAACCAAGCCACAAAAAGTACAGGGCCGCCCTGAAGAAGGAGAAACGAAAGAAACGTCGGCAGGAACTTGCTCGACTGAGAGACTCAGGACTCTCACAGGAGGAGGAAGAGGACACTTTTATTGAAGAACAACAACTAGAAGAAGAGAAGCTATTGGAAAGAGAGAGGGAAAGATTACATGAGGAGTGGTTGCTGAGGGAGCAGAAGGCACAAGAAGAATTCAGAATAAAGAAGGAAAAGGAAGAGGCGGCTAAAAAATGGCTAGAAGAACAAGAGAGAAAGTTAAAGGAACAATGGAAAGAACAGCAGAGGAAAGAGAGAGAAGAGGAGGAGCAGAAACAACAGGAGAAGAAAGAAAAAGAGGAAGCTGTGCAGAAGATGCTGGATCAGGCTGAAAATGATTTAGAAAATAGTACCACATGGCAAAACCCAGAACCACCCGTGGATTTCAGAGTAATGGAGAAGGATCGAGCTAATTGTCCCTTCTACAGTAAAACAGGAGCTTGCAGATTTGGAGACAGATGTTCACGTAAACATAATTTCCCAACATCTAGTCCTACCCTTCTTATTAAGAGCATGTTTACAACGTTTGGAATGGAGCAGTGCAGGAGGGATGACTATGACCCTGACGCAAGCCTGGAGTACAGCGAGGAAGAAACCTACCAACAGTTCCTAGATTTCTATGAGGATGTGTTGCCCGAGTTCAAGAACGTGGGGAAAGTGATTCAGTTCAAGGTCAGCTGCAATTTGGAACCTCACCTGAGGGGCAATGTATATGTTCAGTACCAGTCGGAAGAAGAATGCCAAGCAGCCCTTTCTCTGTTTAACGGACGATGGTATGCAGGACGACAGCTGCAATGTGAATTCTGCCCAGTGACCCGGTGGAAAATGGCGATTTGTGGTTTATTTGAAATACAACAATGTCCAAGAGGAAAACACTGCAACTTTCTTCATGTGTTCAGAAATCCCAACAATGAATTCTGGGAAGCTAATAGAGACATCTACTTGTCTTCAGATCAGACTGGCTCCTCCTTTGGCAAGAACTCCGAGAGGAGGGAGAAGATGGGCCACCACGACCACTACTACAGCAGGCAGCGGGGAAGGAGAAACCCTAGTCCAGACCACACCTACAAAAGAAATGGGGAATCCGAGAGAAAAAAGAGTAGTCATAGGGGGAAGAAATCTCACAAACGCACATCAAAGAGTCGGGAGAGGCACAATTCACCAAGCAGAGGAAGAAATAGGCACCGCAGCTGGGACCAGGGCCGCCGGAGCCAGAGCCGCAGGAGCCACCGCAGCCGGAGCCAAAGTTCCTCTAGGTGCCGAAGTCGTGGGAGGAGGAAGTCGGGTAATAGAGACAGAACTGTTCAGAGTCCCCAATCCAAATAAACTAGTTTTGTTCTTAAAAAAAAAAAAAAAAAAAAAAAGAATGGACCAGGCCAGGTATAGTGGCTCACACCTGTAATCCCAGCACTTTAGGAGGCTGAGGTGGGTGGATCACTTGAGGTCAGGAGTTTGAGGCCAGCCTGGCCAACATGGCAAAACCCCATTTCTACTAAAAATACAAAAATTAGCCAGGTGTGGTGGCAGGCGTCTGTAATCCAAGCTACTTGGGAAGCTGAGGCAGGAGAATCGCTTGAATCTGGAAGGCGGAGGTTGCAGTGAGTCGACATCATGCCACTTCACTCCAGCCTGGGTGACAGAGCGAGACTGTGTCTCAAAAAATAGAATTTTTGGACTAGTGGAACTACACAGCCTGCTTTCCATATCAGACCATTCAATCCAATGGGATTCACTGCCATAATCTCCATGTTATGATTTTAAGCCAGGCCTCTCTTCACCTTTCCTATTCCTTACATTTAAAGACTCCAAAGCTTGTTTACTGAGCACAGATCTTGGAAAACAGGATCTTCAGACTTGGGAAAGCATGACAGTAGATGATGGAAAGGTAAAGACTCAGACTAGCATCTAGTAGTCTCGCTACACATGGATAGTAATGCTACGTGCATGAATGTGCAATCATGCAAAAACTCAAATCAGCCTTCTGCACACACACAATGGTAGACTAAGACCTTCTGTTAAAGGTCCAAGCACTCCAAGGAAGCCAGCGCCTTGAGGTACCCTCAGTATGTGCAAGTAGTTCGATGTTACTCTTAGTTTTCCCAGCAACTCTGCTCTAGCATGCCCTAAGTTTAGCCAGCAGCAGATCTTACTGAATTATAAGATGTTGCCAGAGGTTCAGAACCTTGGTTTTTTTGAGATACGCATTTGCATTGACCCAAAATGGAGAATTAAATGACTGTATTTTTCACTGGCATTAGCTTTGTTTCCTTGGCATAGTGCCAGTTAATTACAGCAGACCCTGCAAGACCACCTCTCTAGTTATTTCCCTGTGGAAGCCTTTTGGTTGGTTTTGTTTTTTTGGTTTTTTTTGTTTTTTTTTTTTTTTTGAGACGGAGTCTTGCTCTGTTGCCAGGCGGGAGTGCAGTGGCGTGATCAGCTCACTGCAACCTCCGCCTCCCAGATTCAAGTGATTCCCCTGCCTCAACCTCTCGAGTAGCTGGTACTACAGGCGCATGCCACCGTGCCCAGCTAATTTTTTGTATTTTAGTAGAGACAGGGTTTCACCATGTTGGCCAGGATGGTCTTGATCTGACCTCGTGATCTGCCCACCTTGGCCTCCTAATGTGCTTAGGATTATAGGCGTGAGCCACTGCACCCTGCTGCCTTTTGGTTTTTAATATCCAAAATTCATACAATGTTTTACTGTAGTTGCTTATATAGGAAAAGCTATACATCCCCAAAATGCAATACAACATTATGATATGCAGGAAATGTCTTGAGTAACATTTTTGACAGAATATCAGAATCCTTGGTGGACATTTTGAAGAATATGCAGAGCATCACAGGGGATGTGCTATGTATTCCTGCACACAGAGCAATTGTTACTTACTATATTAACTATTTGGAGAGCAGCAAGTGTTTTTAGCATCTAACATCCTAACATGATATTTGTTATATATAGGTATTTTGCTGTATTTTATTAATACTTAGTGAATTCGTTGAGTTTTACATTGACATGTAATACATTAAAATTTTTCCCACTTAAAATAGTGGAAAATAAGCTTCTGCATAGAATGTATTCCTACATAGAATATCTGATTTTCAGAAATGGATTATCAAGAGAGAGACAGATGTCCATATTAAAACCAGAGCATTAAGGTGAAGTGAAAATGACTCATTGGATTAAGAATCAGGAGAGGTGGGGCTGGGCGCAGTGGCTTACGCCTGTAATCCCAGCACTTTAGGAGGCCGAGGCAGGTGGATCACGAGGTCAGGAGTTCGAGACCATCCTGGCCAACATGGTGAAACCCTGTCTCTACTAAAATTAGAAAAAAAATAGCCGGGCATTGTGGTGGGCACCCGTAGTCCCAGCCACTCAGGAGGCTGAGGCAGGAGAATCACTGGAACCCAGGAGGCGGAGGTTACAGTGAGCTGAGATTGCGCCACTGCACTCCAGCCTGGCGACAGAGCGAGACTCTGTCTCAAAAAAAAAAAAAAAAAAAAATCAGGAGAGGTGGGGTGTGTTTTATGACTTTAGGCAAATCAACCTAAGAGACAGTTTTCTCTTCTGCAGAGTTTTAGGAAAGTCACAAATTAATGTACTTGAAGAAAGTGTACAATAGAATAGTAGTATTACCAAATCCTAAAGTTCTTATTGTGGAAAATCTCTGAAATATTACCTGCCTATGTAGATGCCAACCCTTCAGCAATCCAGACAAGCTTATTATCTTTTCTGGATGAATTAAGTGTCCACAGTTTTGTACCTCTTCAATGTGATTACTTTGTAGGCTAGACTGCAGACTGTTAATTGACTACTTTCTGGTACCCTCTAGCTATTGTCTTGAGACAGTAAAATAATTACTGCTCTCTAGCTACATCCTTAGCATTTTCCTGTTCTGAAATGAAATCATTTTCTTATGTTAAAAATAAAGTTAATTACTGTTCAACTCCCAAGGTGATATTCAGCTGCCACCTCTTACAACCCTCTCTTCTTAATCTGTGTAACTATTCTACAGCCCAGGAATAGCCTGAGTTTATTAAAGTCACCCACACAGATCTGGCTCTTTTCAATCAAGCTGCCCTCAAAGTGCCAGCTGATGATACTCCCAAGGAGACTCACAAGCCCACTGCTGCCTGCAGTTCAGACAGAGTCCATGCTATTTTAACTGGACTCTTGGCACTATTAGCACTGACACAATGACTCCTTAAATTACGAATTACAACAGGCCATTCTATTCCGTCTGTGCTTCTAATGCTGTCACCATGTGATTTTCCCCCAGAAGAGATATTTCCCAGGTAGGGGTATGCTTAACATGCAGTTACGGAACTGAGAGTTAATGTCAGAAGAAAGCTTTTGCAGTGTAGCCACAGAATAGTTACAGGCTACATTGCTCAGCATGCACAAATAAAAGCTTAAAAGAACGTGTTAAAGGAAAGATTTCCCTGTCTTTTTAGCCTCCTACGAACATTAAGAAGAAAAATGTTGCGAGGCACAGTGGCTTACGCCTGTAATCCTAGCACTCTGGGAGGCTGAGGTGTCCAAGAGGATCACCTGAGGTCAGGAGTTTGAGACCAGCCTGGCCAACATGGTGAAACCCCATCTCTACTAAAAATACAAAATTTGCCTAGCGTGGTGGTGGGCACCTGTAATCCCAGCTACTTGGGAGGCTGAGGCAGGAGAATTGCTTGAATGCGGGAAGTACAGGTTGCAGTGAGCAGAGATCACGCCACTTCACTCCACTCCAGCCTGAGTGAAATAGCGAAACTCCATCTCAAAAAAAAGAAAAAAGAAAAGAAAAATGTTATATTCTCTGTCAATGGGTGAAATAGCACAGGTGACAATTCAGGTCAGGACCTAATCTTGCCAGAGTTTACTCAACCTTGTTCTAAAAATAAATCTAGCCAGGCCTGGTGGCTCACGCCTGTAATTGCAGCACTTCGGGAGGCTGAGGTGGGTGGATCACAAGGTCAGGAGTTGAGACCAGCCTGGCCAACATGGTGAAACCCCGTCTCTACTAAAAATACAAAAATTAGCCGGGCGTGGTTGTGCACCTGTAGTCCCAGCTACTCGGGAGGCTGAGACAGGAGAATCACTTGAACCTGGGAAAGAGGTTACAGTGAGCAGAGGTCACGCCACTGCACTCCAGCCTGGGCGACAGAGCAAGACTCCGTCTCAAAAAAAGTAAAGTAAATCTAGAAAATGATTTAAATGAAGGTAAACAGAGGATACAAAGATATTAATTGCAGCATTATGTATAATCGCATGACAAATGTCCTCAATGTCTTTCAATTGGGAAGTAGGTAAATTATCAATAACATTAGATAGCTATGTCAAAAAATACTGAATAACATGAGAAAATACTCAGAATACTGTGTTAATTGAAAAAAGCAAGACACAGAATTATATATCATATGTGATCTAAGCCACACATATGTTAAGACAGCAATACATACATATATATATACACATACACACAGAGTTCTGTTTTTATTTATATACACAGACCAATATATTTGCACATTTTAAAAAATAGGAAGACTACTCTAAGATGTAGGATTACAAATGTTATTTTCCTCCCTACATAAAACACATCCCATCACACACACACACACACACACACACACACACACACACACACACAAATGTAAACAGTAGGACAACAAGGACTTTGTTTTATTCGCCAAAGTATCTCCCAGATGTAGAACAGAATCTGGCACATGGAGGTTCTAAATAAATCTGCTGAATAAAGGAATGAGCATATGTAAATTTCATAATCAAGAAAAAAAGCTTTTAAATTTATTTTTAAACCCTCTTGCTCAAGGCCAGATGTCAGAGCAAAGCTCAGAATATGCATGATCCAATTTCTACCTAAATACATCATATATTATCTTCTCAACTAAGCTTTGATGCCAAGCCATTGGCTCCTTTTATTTTCCTCCAATCTTATCAGCTGCTTTAGAAAAATGAAAATAAAGCCAACAATATTAACTCTGCAAAAAATAAAATATTAAACATGTCCTCGGGCTGGGAGCAGTGGCTCACACCTGTAATCCCAGCATTTTGAGAGGCCGAGGCGGGCAGATCACTTGAGGTCAGGAGTTTGAGACCAGCCTGGCAAACACGGCGAAACCCCATCTCTACTAAAAATACAAAAATTAGCTGGGTGTGGTGGTGCGTGCCTGTAATCCCAGCTACTTGGGAGGCTGTGGCAGGAGAATCGCTGGAACTGGAGAGGCAGTGGTTGCAGTGAGCCAAGATGGCACCACTGCACTCCAGCCTGGGTGACAGAGCAACACTCTGTCCCAAAAAACAAAAAACAAAACAAACCCATGTCCTTACTTGTAAGTCTCTTTCCCACACTTCCAGTCAGCATGCGATTGCAACAGCATAGGTAAGATGGATTCTAGTCCCTAAAATTCAATACTCTCCTGAACCTTCTCCTACAGACGAGACTCTGCAATTCAGAGGCCTCTTCTCAGTCTGTTCACTAGGTCATTCAGAGTATGCCACTAATGTAGGAAGAAAGTATTTTGATTGACAGCATCATGAATGTTTAATCCTTTCAAGTATGTTATCTATTTGGAATGTATGCAATAAATTCACTTTCATGAACACTATGATGCCATGCAGCTGGAGACTACTAATGGAT